TTTATTGATTTACTTAACTCTCTCCTGCACACGAATGGAAGGTAACGGAGCAACACCCTACTCTCAGGTTTGAAGAGCAAGAGAATTACGAAGCTGGCTCTCACGGTCCTAGGGAGTCTCCGTTCCTGTACGGGACCTGGTGTGGGTCAACGTTCCCCAGCCAGACACCTCTCGCCCCCGGACCGGCCCCTACCATCTCCCATTTACATTCGGGGGTCCAAAAGATTCACAGCCTCCGAGGGGGCCCCACGCCGGCACCTGAGCGTCCCCACACCAGGCCTCCCCTCTTGGACGCGCGAGCCACTTCCGTGAGGCAGGTCCCCGAGGCCGGTGGCGATGACACCGAGCCGCCCCCGCGAAGCTGGGGTCACACAGGCCCGTCTCCCGGCAACGCCGCAGCCCAACCTCCAAACCATCCCTGCCCGTGGGGAGCCAACCCCTTCCCCGCCAGTCTCCCGCGCCTGGAGTCGGCGCCTCCATCCCCTACACTCACTCTGCGTCAGTCCTGCCTTCCCCCACCCACAGAAGCGCGCAGCCCGCGGCGGGCTGGGAGGAGGCGGCGCCAGGAGCCCAGCAGAGCCGTGGCCGACCGAGCACAGGCTGGTCCAGTAGGCCAGGCCGGACCAAACCACCGGGCCCACCTCTGTGGGAGCACCAGTTCCAGGTCTGGGGGAGTCTCGACTGACTGACTCTACCCATCTCCCGCCGCATCCAACAATAAGCTGAGCTCCTCCTCCCCCTATTTTTCCTTTACGCTTTCATTATCCTCCCCGCTCCATTCCCGTAAAACAAGAAAAAAAAATGGTCCAGCCCAGCTCCCTCCGGGTTGCTAGGTCTTTGCCCTTACTTGGCGACGGCTTCGTACGTCTTTATGTGCGTCGTGACGCAATCTTCCACTCGTTCCCTCCTTGCCCCTCTCCCATTCTCCCTCCTGGAGCTGGCGGCCGGCGGGGTTACCGGAAGTGATGATGCAGGAGGCGATGGAGGGGGCGGGGCTTCGGGGCGGCCGCCGCCGGTGGGCCGCAGATGAAGAGGAGGCGGTGGCAGTGGTGGAAGAAGAGGCGGCGGCGGCGGGGGTAGGGAGCCTGGAAACGCGAGCGGGGATGGTAGGTGGTTTGGACCCGCCGGGCCGCCGTCGTTTCCAGAAAGGGTTTGACTGGAGGAACCTCTGGAGCAGCTGTGAGTTTTGGGGAGGGGGGGAGTTGAGGAAACCAGAGGTGATGGCTTTCTAATTTCCTTCCAGGTTGGCTGGCTCCTCTGGCTGATGGCATGTTGAGGTACATGGGCCAGCGGCAGCGAGGGCATCCAATCCAGAGGGGTCCACTCTAGAGGCCAGGCCACCAGCACCATGGGCCAGTGTGTCACCAAGTGTAAGAATCCCTCATCGACCCTGGGCAGCAAAAATGGAGACCGTGAGCCCAGCAACAAGTCACATAGCAGGAGGGGTGCAGGCCACCGTGAGGAGCAGGTACCACCCTGTGGCAAGCCAGGTGGAGATATCCTCGTCAACGGGACCAAGAAGGCCGAGGCTGCCACTGAGGCCTGCCAGCTGCCAACGTCCTCGGGAGATGCTGGGAGGGAGTCCAAGTCCAATGCCGAGGAGTCTTCCTTGCAAAGATTGGAAGAACTGTTCAGGCGCTACAAGGATGAGCGGGAAGATGCAATTTTGGAGGAAGGCATGGAGCGCTTTTGCAATGACCTGTGTGTTGACCCCACAGAATTTCGAGTGCTGCTCTTGGCTTGGAAGTTCCAGGCTGCAACCATGTGCAAATTCACCAGGTTAGTCACAAACACTTTATGTCACCAGGTGAATGATTAATTGTCCTTTTCCTTTCTGTTGCAGGAAGGAGTTTTTTGATGGCTGCAAAGCAATAAGTGCAGACAGCATTGACGGAATCTGTGCACGGTTCCCTAGCCTCTTAACAGAAGCCAAACAAGAGGATAAATTCAAGGATCTCTACCGGTTTACATTTCAGTTTGGCCTGGACTCTGAAGAAGGGCAGCGGTCACTGCATCGGGAAATAGCCATTGCCCTGTGGAAACTAGTCTTTACCCAGAACAATCCTCCGGTATTGGACCAATGGCTAAACTTCCTAACAGAGAACCCCTCGGGGATCAAGGGCATCTCCCGGGACACTTGGAACATGTTCCTTAACTTCACTCAGGTGATTGGCCCTGACCTCAGCAACTACAGTGAAGATGAGGCCTGGCCAAGTCTCTTTGACACCTTTGTGGAGTGGGAAATGGAGCGAAGGAAAAGAGAAGGGGAAGGGAGAGGTGCACTCAGCTCAGGGCCTGAGGGCTTGTGTCCCGAGGAGCAGACTTAGTGGCTCTGTCCCAGGAGCAGCAGCAAGGATCTGCCAGCTGCCCTGCAGCCAACTGAGGAATTGGACCATTTTGGAAATTACTGAAGATCCGGATATTTTCTACTTTACACCTTTCTCTGCCTTGTATCTGAAAGGGCTCTAAAATGCTGTATCATGTTTTAGGCACTTTCTTCATTTTTTTGGTTATTTTGGTTATTTCCTTTTTGGGGGGATCTCCCAGAATATTTGAACCTGGTTACATGTTGTGTATCTTTTTTTGAAGCCTTCAGATAGAATAAGCCTGCCATTTCTTGCACAAATTTAGGTTTTTTTTTTGTTTTTTTTTGTTTTTTTTTTTTTTTTTTTGGTAGGGGAGGGCATAGAGCAGGGCGGGGGGATGGGACTGTTAGGTTGAATTAACATTACAAAATGATACAGTGCCAGATCTCAGTTTCGCATATTGTTTTTCAGGGCAGGTCTGTACTGTGTGTAGTGCTGTTTACATAGATGAATTTAGGTTGTAATAATTATTTTTAAAGATTTACACAGATTTGAATAGCAGTGTTAACTGTTAACCACATTGCATTAATTCCCAGGCGATTTAGAGCTCTTGGAGAGCCAAGGCCAGCCAAGAGCATTTGTAGTCTGGTGACAACCCCCTTTTAAGCTAATTTATCCAGAACCCTGATTTCCCTCACTTCTTGCTCATTCCTTCTTTGACCTATTGCATTTCATGTTGAGTTTTTCCATCAACATGCTGCACCTGTCAGTCAAGTGAGCATTTTTTAAGAACACATTGTACTGAGAACCACTTAAGCATTGAATGCGGAGAAAGCAGTGCTACCTCAGTTTTGCTGGAAGTAGACTTCTTTGATAGTTTTCTTTCTTTGATGAAGTTTCTGTATTTTCATGTTGTAAGTGGAAATACTTTTTTTTGTTTGTTTGTTTCATTTGCCTTGGAGCCAAAGTTTCTGTTCCTGGTGGTCGGGAAACTGCCTGCCGGCCAACTGACTTGAAGGAAAACTGTGGTATGGAGCTCTGCTTGAATTTTTTTTTTTTTAATATTTTTATTTTTTTCTTTGAATATCATCAGCTTACTTGTCTGGCAAGGGCAGAAGCCTGGGGTTGGCCTGAACTCTGCCAAACAAATATCAAAGTGTATTTAATAGTTAAATTTGTGCCCTTTCCCTTCTTGCTGCACCCATGTTGTCACTTAACCCCCAGGAGTTATTTATTATCTTTTTGTTAAAGTCAGGCTCATTTGGGGTAATGTGATGACTGTTTAGGTTTACATGACCCTCCTCTCCTTTCCCTACCCCCAAATATGTATATATACATATATAAAATATGTATATATTTTACCTATATAAAATATATATATATACACATATATGTATCTATATTCCTTTGTTTCTTTGCCTGCTTATACTGGCCATAAAAGAGGGAGCTGCCTTCAATGTATAAAGTATAAGAAGAGTGCCAGGGAATGCCATAATGGAGGCTTTTGGATCTGAATTTGGACCATTTCACTAAAGAGAACATGAGTTTGCTCAGCCCTTTCCTCACAAGAGGGAGGGCCCCGGTTCCCCAGACTTCTCCACGCGCTGGCTCCATAAAGGCCAGCTTTGGCCAGGCTGCCACAGGGGCCTGAGGAGCTCACTCTGGGCCTACCTGGTTTCAGTTAGAGGGTCCTCCTGTTATTTTTCCATTTAAAAAGTATGTCCTCAGAAAACTGTACTGGAAGGATGGGTGGCAGGAACTTGTATAGTTCAGCTTCCAACACTTTGGAACAGATTAAAAAGGGAATCTTTTAAATAAAAACGTATAAAAATATTTATACTCTTGAGGTAATGAGACTTTGTCTGTTAAACATTTGGAGGTTTCTCCCTTAACCTAATACCCCGCTGCGTCCCAGGTATGTTTCTCAGCCTGGGCAGGAATTGCATGTTTTGAGTTCCATTGTGAGCAGCCTTACAGCTCTGGGCTCCCATCTTAAGGATTATTAAAGAGTTTTGGCAGTTGGTATTTTTCTAAAACTGATATTGACCATAGGGAACATACTTGGAATTTGTTTTTTTTTTTAAATCCTAAACCTGACAGTTCCTCCTTCAGAGGGGCAAATGGGAAACTTTAAGATCACCCACGGTATAGTACTGCTAGAAAGCTGAAGGGGGTCTTGGGCCAGATGCCTGGCTTCTGTTCTAGCTAAATAAGACTCTTGAATAAGTCTCCAGGGGTCCCAGCAGGTTCTGTGGGATCAGTTGTAGCTGGGTACCCAGACTGAGGTTTTAAAAAGACTGCTTTTTCATTAAGCCAGTTTGCAACTCATTTTCCCCGGTTCTGGATTGGGTAGTGGTTGACTGAGGGAAAAGCCAGGCTGCTCTTGGCCAGATAAGGCCCTTTCCATCCCAGATCAGAGTGTATCAGAGAAAGCTGCACAAAAGAGGCAGGCAGCCCAGGACCCTGAGTACTCTGGAGAAACTAGGTTCCTTCCCCACCCTTTAAGAAGACATTCCGTGCATTAGATGTACTAGAGTGGATGTATTTTGTTGTTTTTTAAATTAACTATTTAGCCTCCTCATCCCCCACCAAAAAAGCCATTTAGTTATTTTTTGGTTATATTGATCCATTTGCAAATGAGAAGCCAGAAAAGGGAGCAGTCAGGGAGGGACTTACAAGTTCCTTTCAAGTTTGAGTACTTGATGCTCAGCAAAGATTTCAAGCTTCTGCAGTAGCTCTGGGCCAATGCTTGACTCTTTCATGACCACAAGAAATGCAGTTTTTCTGCAAAGGGATCCAAGGTGAGGTGTGTGTAGGGTTTGAAGTTATACTTCTGGGAAGTGAAAAGTCTTGTTCCTTTCAACCTAGAAATAGGTTTGCCACTTAATGAGTGAGCAGTAAGTCTGTGTAAGAGGCTGAATGCATGCCCCTCAGATAAGCCAGTACACTCCTTGCTTAGCAACAGAACATCAGGGTGATGTGGAGAGGGGCAGGATGTGGACGCCACTTTGGAAATCGGCAACATCTGAGGGCAACAACAAACAAGTGTGTTGGGAAATAAGAAATAACTCAGTTTTGACAACTGGCTTTGTCAGCTTTTGTGATGTTTCTTTAGCAGTTTATTGGAAAGATGGTATGAGATGACGTGCTGCTTCATTGAATTGCTCTTTCCCCCATCTTTGCCAAATCTCAATGTATCGTTCTTAACCCCACCTCCTGTAAGGGGCTTTGCTATGCTTCAGCTGGTTGTCTCAGCAGCTGAAGTGCTGCCCACCTGTGTGAGTTGGGTCCAGGAAACCATGTCTGCCCTTCTGATAAGGGAAGATGAATCTAGAGCTGGGTGAAGATCTAAATTTTAACCAAACCCCTGGGCCCAGGAAAATAACAATTGAAAATGTACAAGGCAGTGTTTTCAATATTAAACTTCCCCAAGGAAAGCACAAACTAGTCTTTTTGGAAAGGGAGAAAGGATTAAGCCACACAGTATTAGTCTTTGAAGCAGTACTGGTCTCTAGGGGCTGGTGCCAAAATGGAGTCCCATAGTAGTTACACTCGATGGCCTCATGTACTATATACTGTGCCAAATTGTATTAAACAGTGGTGGGGAGTTACTGGGATAAGAACTTGTCTAAAAGTTTACAAACCAAAACAGATCTGTTAGGTTGGTGCAAAAGTAAGTTTTTGCCATACTTAATGTATTGCCATTAAGTATGGCAAAAACCACAATTACTTTTACACCAACCTATGTATTTAAGAATGTTTGGTTTGCCAGATTCCAAATGAGGTCTTCAGTGCAGCAAAGCCCAAAAGGTGTAGACTCAGTTATGCAATTATAAGGTTAAGGCGTAGAAGAAAGCTGCTGCTAGGTTTTTGTTGCATTTTACTTGACTGCTCTGCTGTTTTTCTTGTCTCTCATGTTTGGTTAGCTATGACTTGAGCATCTTGGTAACTGACAAAGGTCTTCCTTGGGGGACTTGAACATCTTGGTAAATGACAGGTCTTCTTGGAGGACTCCAGCAGTATCTTGTTTAAACGACTGAAAGGACTATTAAGGTTGTTGAATTGTGTTAATTGGGACTCATTGAGGAAATGCGACATTGATCCTCCTCTTATTCCACAGTGTGTTTTCTGATCATATAAAGAAGGTTCCGAACCATCCATCCCCCTCAGAGTTTATTCCCCTGGTAAGCTGTAATTGCATATCCAGTTTAAACTGGACTGGGACTGCATGTTGGTGAGGATCGGCAGGGGTTTTCCCCCTTTTCGAAAGATGAAATAGATTCTTGAGCACTGGTTGCAGAAGCCAAAATAGTTCAAATAGCTTTGCATAACCATTGGGTTCTGCTTCTGATTCAGGTGCTGGGCATCATGTCCTCCCTATTCTTCTCTTCTTGGAAACCCAGCCTATCTCATAAATACCTACTTCCGCCACCCATCCAACCTCCCTGCTCCTTTCAACACAAATCTTGGATATTGCCAAAGGAAGCCATTCAGCAGCTGCTGGGGTTTTTCATCCCCCTGACATGCATACATTTGCTCTGGGAGAAGTGTCTTCCCTCTGACCCTGGTCCCCAGCTCCGTCTGTGCTTAATTGCTCTTACCTGTTGCACTAATGAATATGACTAGGTTTTAAAGGGGGAATGTGAAGCAATAGGCACATGGGGCTTGGATGAATTGGTCCCACAGATATACCCTGCCTTAAGCCGCTGAGGTGATGAGTCCACTGCTCATGTGACCCTCCACCTTTGTGGATCCCTCTTGGTTTGTGACCAGTGTGTCTGTTTGTTGAGGTTGTACAAACTTGACAAAAGTTAATACTTTTGTTTGTATTTTCTGCACTGTTGCACTCTCCAAATGGCCCCTTGAGTATTTTTATTGACTTGTTACACACATTTTTGTCTTTGATGTCTACATTTTTTCCTTTAATGTTTTTTATTTGGAAGGTTACCTGCTGTTGGATTTAATAAATTTGTTTACTTGAATATTGATATTTCTACAAAAAAAAAAAAACAGT